GGGTTCAGTCTCCTTTGCAAGTGTAATACGGACCCCTTTGTTGACTCGAAGCAATTCCCCTGCCAGACACTTTTTAGCTGCCCACCCCGCCCCACTACTGGCCACTGTCTTCCTCGGACCTCATCCCAGACACTCACCCAGCCGCGTGGTGCGTTCCCGCGGCGCCGCGGGCTTGTCCCCAGTCCCATGCTCGGCCTCGAGTTCCTCCTGTTGCTGCCGTGCTTGCTGCAAAATCCGTCGGCTCAGCCGGGGCCCCACATACTCTTCCTCCGCTTCTCCTGTCCCGCGACCCCGCCGCTTCTCCCGGACCCCCGCCCGCACCGCATTCCCAGCCAGGATCTGATCGGCCAGGGGCGCATGTTTTTCCTGACCCCCCACCCCACGGGCCGCCTTGAATTTGGGCATTTTTCTCGAAAAAGTTGCCGGGAAGGATCGCACGTGGGGACTGAAGAAAGGCCAGGATGCGCTTGCGCGGTGGACTCCCAGCGCCCAAGAGGCCGCCCGGCGATCACAGCGCCCCCTAGCATTCGGAGGCCAGAAGCGCCATCAGCGCCGCCCCTCCCACTAAAAGAGCTCCCGGGTTCCGGAGCTGGACTCCCGAATATATTCACTGCCTTTAACGTTAGCTTCTCTCAATAGTGCAGTCTTTGAGTGTCGCTCTCCTAGCTTCATGGATGTAGGCCTAGAGTGCTCAGCCAAACGGGAATGTCTGGATTTAGAAACCTCGGGGCGGGAATCCGCAGATGATGTCAGTGGAGGCGTCACCGAGGGGTGCCGAGACACGCCCCATTCCTTGGGGAAGGCGTGGACCCGGCGCTCTGTTTTTACGTATTTCCGGAGTCCCTTCTGAGACAGAAGGTTGTGTTGGGGAACTGAAGGAGTTTCTGTGGGCGGACAGGGAACCCTGCGTTTCTACTGTGTGATTCTGCCACCTTCCTGGCCCGACGCCATGGGAGTGACTTGGTAGGACTGCAGGGGGTTTTGTGGGGCGGGGCTTGGAGTTGTGAAAGGCCGGAAAGAGGACCTTGACCATGGTCCGCCGTCCTCTGGGAGCTGAGGGAGATGTCCTCGGGTTGTGTAGATGAGAGGATGCCGTCCGGGCTGCGGGTTCCCCGGGCTTGTTTCCTCAGAGATGCGCCCCTTCCTCTTGGAAGGCGGGAAAGCAAAGGTTTTTTTTTTGTTTTGTTTTGTTTTTTTTAAGATAACTGACGATTTGGTGCTCTCCTTTCCAGTGTGTCCCAGATGCCTGTGGCCGAGGGCAAGAGTGTTCAGCAAACCGTAGAGCTCCTTACCCGGAAATTGGAGATGCTTGGGGCAGAGAAGCAAGGAACATTTTGTGTGGACTGTGAGACTTACCATACGGCCGCCTCTACCCTTGGCAGCCAAGGTCAGTGAGATGGGTCTGTAGGATGGCTGGAACCCCCACCTTTTTTTTTTTTTTTTTGAGACAGGGTCTCTCTGTCACCCAGGCTGGAGTGCAATGGCATGATCATAGCTCACTATTGCCTCGACCTGCCGGGCTCAAGTGATCCTCCAGCCCCAGCATCCTAAATAGCTGGGGCCACAGGTGCGTGCCACTATACCTGGCTAACTTTTTGATTGATGATGAATAGGATCTCTGTCCCTTGCAGGTCAGACCGGGAAGCTGATGTATGTGATGCACAACTCAGAGTACCCATTGAGCTGTTTCGCCCTCTTTGAGAATGGCCCTTGCCTTATTGCTGACACCAACTTTGATGTGCTTATGGTGAAGCTCAAGGGCTTTTTCCAGAGTGCTAAGGCCAGCAAGATTGAGACCCGGGGCACCAGGTACCAGTACTGTGACTTCCTGGTGAAGGTGGGCACGGTCACAATGGGGCCCAGTGCCCGGGGCATCTCTGTGGAGGTAAGACCTTGGTGAAAATAGGAGCAGGATGTTCACCCTCATTCTCTGTGCTTTTGGTTCCCAGGTGGAGTATGGCCCCTGTGTGGTAGCTAGTGACTGCTGGAGTCTGCTGCTCGAGTTCCTACAGAGTTTTCTAGGCAGCCACACACCAGGGGCTCCCGCAGTGTTTGGGAACAGACATGATGCGGTCTACGGCCCAGCAGATACCATGGTCCAGTACATGGAACTCTTCAACAAGATCCGCAAGCAGCAGCAGGTGCCGGTGGCTGGGATTCGTTAGTGATGAGCAGCTGCCAGCTGAGCTCTGTCACCAGGGGTACTCCACAGGAGGAGCAGGTGCTGACTTTCAGGTCCCTGGACCCCAGAAACCCAGGGTAGACATGGACTCTACTCTCCTTCTCTGGTTCTCAGCTGTGGCTTTTGTTCTGGGGCTGAGTCCCCTCCCCAACCCCCTGACTCTCACACATAGCCCCCCATCAGCTGTTTTACTCCGTGCCTTACTGGATTTGGCCTGTCCTCAAGAATGGTAATTATGAAGAGTGGAGAAGTTTGGACCTTGCCTCCTTTAGGGGAAAGGTAGGACAGGAATGTCCCTGCCTGGTACTGGTGGGGGAAATAGTCCGTATCCCCAACTATTAAGGATTTGTCCCAGGCCAATGGTGAACATGCTGCATTTTATGTTTGGATTGTGCTGTAATAAGAGCCTCTTCCTTCCCTCAGAGGATGTGGCTGGGCTTCTATCCTAGAGATGGAGTAGAAGGCACAACTGGTTTGATAGTTACTATTTTCTGACCTGTTTGCTGAAGTGATTTGCGAATTGACTTTCCTAGGGTGTTGCCTGAGTCCTTTGAAATCTCCTTCTGACATCTTTCCCTTCTGTTGTGAAATATGTTAAGCCACAGGCCAAACTGCTATAAGATCGAAGTTTGTTTTTTTCTCACCTAATAATAGAGAGGTAATCAGATGGTCTAGGGCAGATTTAACTCTACAAGGTTATCAGGAACTTTGTTTCCTTCTGTCTTATTCAGCCATTCCCAGTATGTTTTCTTACCCATAAGATCAAAGCAGACTCATCAGCTCCATATCTGCATTCCACTGGGGAAAGAGAGAGAGAAAAGAGCAGATTTTAAAAAAAAGATATGACTGAGCATTGCTCAGATCACTGTGGCCACACTTTGCTGAAAGAGATGCTGGGACATAGAACCTCTTATCTGGGCAGTCATGTGCTGAGTTAAAACTCAGGGATTCTGTGACTACAAGATGAAAGACAATTTGGTTGCTGAGATGCAGTTAATGGCTTCTGTTACATGGAGCTCAATGGACGTGCCCAGGAATGCTTTTGGCTGTTATTTTGCAGTTAATACCTCCTGTAACTAAAGCATTTGTTTATGAGTTGACTTGAGAGAAGGGCTGATCTCAGAGCCGCTTTGAGCTAAGTTGGATTAGTCACACTAGGAAGTTAATTCCACACCTTTCGTCTAAGTCTCAGTATTGAGGCCTCTCCAGTTCTCATGCACCCTGATCTTAGGGTTAGAATACTTGACCCTGATACCTGCACCATGCTTCATGGTTCCTGAGCTCTTTCTCCTGTTTCATTTGAGCCTCCAAACTACATATTTGGTCATATTGCCTGCCTACCCCATGCCTGCTGCAGAAATATTCATCCAGGTTAACCTTGATATACACAGAGATGGTCTTGGAGAATTGTGAATGTATGTACTGTATTGTCATCAAGGATACTGTCCCTTATTTGAAGGCATCTAAAGAGAAACTGTTTTCAGATCCAAGTGCTCAGATCTAAAGCCTCTGCAACAAGTCAGGTGGTGGTCATGTTTCCCTTCTAGTTTTGGCTGACAGGAAGCTCAGTTCAGTACCATAACTACAGAACCTGTCATCTGTATTTTTTGTTCTCACCCCGTTTTTGTTATTTTGTTTCTGGTTTTTTATATTGAGGTATGTTTTAGATATAGTTTACAAAAATAAAACGCACAGATCTTACCTTTTTGGCCTCCTGATTTACATTTGCTCTC